CCTGGCATGGATGCTAGGCACAGGGTGCCAGACACGGGGGTGGGCAGGGTGGGGGGCCACTGGGCCACACACAAGCATGGAGACCTTCACACACGCAGGCAGAAAAATCCACCCACACTCATACCACTTATTTTACCCCCTGGGGGTTCAGGGGAGCAAGGCAGGGACCACCCTGTCCTAGAGGCTGCCTTCACCGACGTCCCTCTGGCCTGGCTCTTGGGGTTGGCGGGGGTGGGCCATAAGTAATGGGAGACCTAGGTGCTTCCTCTGACACCCCACCCTCCACTGACCCCCACACACATACATTTGTGAGGCAGGAAGTGGGGTTGTGCGTCCCCAGGTTTAAGCCCTGGAAGGAAAGGGAAAGACGGGGCAGAGACTCCAAGAACCGGGAGCGGTCGTCCTGTTCCCCCGCCAGCCCCTGTCCCAGGCAGGTTTTGTGGCCGCGAGCTGCTCAGGGGTGAGCGCGCCTTAGGGTGTGTGCGCCAGGGACCTGGCGCAGCCGACCACGTGGGAGTGCGGCGCGTGTACGGGCGCGGGCGGCAGCGGCAGCGGCAGCGGAGACCGGGTGAGCACCGGCTGGTTCCTCGCGGTGTTCCTGCAGGCTTGGCGGCCGCGGTGGTGCGATCAGCAAAGGGCACCGGGATGCCGGTTGTGCGTGTCCTCAGGTGTCCCGAACAAGCGTGAGTGGCATGTGCTCACCTGAGCGCGGCGGCTTGGCGGCCCCGGGCGTGTGGGTGGGGGCGCGGCGGAGAGCTGAGGCCGGGCACCCGGGCTGGACCGACGGGCCCTCTCCCAAGCACCGCCCGCAGCCAGGCGGCTCCTCGAGCGCAGCAACTTTGGGACTTTGTTCCGGCTTTTTCCAAATCGAATCTGGTCGAGGGGGCGGGGCGGGGGGGGAGCACCTGCCCTGCGGGGGGTGCCGGGAGAGAAGTGAAGGAAAGCCCCGCCCCCGCCCCTCCCGCTCCCCGCCCTCTCCCCCGCCCCCGGGGCTCTTCATAAGCTCGGCCCGAGGGCGAGCAGAGAAAGCGAGTGTCCCTCTCGCGCCCCAGGCCGGTGTACCCCCGCACTCCGCGCCCCGGCCTAGAAGCTCTCTCTCCCCGCTCCCCGGCCCGGCCCCCGCCCCGCCCCGCCCCAGCCCGCTGGGCCGCCATGGAGCGCTGGCCTTGGCCGTCGGGCGGCGCCTGGCTGCTCGTGGCTGCCCGCGCGCTGCTGCAGCTGCTGCGCTCAGACCTGCGTCTGGGCCGCCCGCTGCTGGCGGCGCTGGCGCTGCTGGCCGCGCTCGACTGGCTGTGCCAGCGCCTGCTGCCCCCGCCGGCCGCACTCGCCGTGCTGGCCGCCGCCGGCTGGATCGCGTTGTCCCGCCTGGCGCGCCCGCAGCGCCTGCCGGTGGCCACTCGCGCGGTGCTCATCACCGGTGAGTGCGCGGGTCGCGGAGCGCGGGGACTCTGGAAGTTCACTGACTGCCCTGGCCTGGCCAGGCTGTGACTCTGGTTTTGGCAAGGAGACGGCCAAGAAACTGGACTCCATGGGCTTCACGGTGCTGGCCACCGTATTGGAGTTGAACAGCCCCGGTGCCATCGAGCTGCGTACCTGCTGCTCCCCTCGCCTAAGGCTGCTGCAGATGGACCTGACCAAACCAGGAGACATTAGCCGCGTGCTAGAGTTCACCAAGGCCCACACCACCAGCACCGGTCAGTGGCAAGTGTCCACCAGGCAAGGGCGTTAAGGCTTCCCTCCTCTGCTCTGTGACCCCAGGCCTGTGGGGCCTCGTCAACAACGCAGGCCACAATGAAGTAGTTGCTGATGCGGAGCTGTCTCCAGTGGCCACTTTCCGTAGCTGCATGGAGGTGAATTTCTTTGGCGCGCTCGAGCTGACCAAGGGCCTCCTGCCCCTGCTGCGCAGCTCAAGGGGCCGCATCGTGACTGTGGGGAGCCCAGCGGGTGAGTGCCCCCCCCCACTGGAGCAAAAAGGAGCTGAGCTGCCCCACTCCCAATCCATCCGCAGGGGACATGCCATATCCGTGCTTGGGGGCCTATGGAACCTCCAAAGCGGCCGTGGCGCTACTCATGGACACATTCAGCTGTGAACTCCTTCCCTGGGGGGTCAAGGTCAGCATCATCCAGCCTGGCTGCTTCAAGACAGGTGGGAATCAGGGCTGGGGGTGGGGTGGGGGTATCCCACTCTGACCTTGCCACTCCTTCCCCAGAGTCAGTGAGAAACGTGGGTCAGTGGGAAAAGCGCAAGCAATTGCTGCTGGCCAACCTGCCTCAAGAGCTGCTGCAGGCCTACGGCAAGGACTACATCGAGCACTTGCATGGGCAGTTCCTGCACTCGCTACGCCTGGCCATGTCCGACCTCACCCCAGTTGTAGATGCCATCACAGATGCGCTGCTGGCAGCTCGGCCCCGCCGCCGCTATTACCCCGGCCAGGGCCTGGGGCTCATGTACTTCATCCACTACTACCTGCCTGAAGGCCTGCGGCGCCGCTTCCTGCAGGCCTTCTTCATCAGTCACTGTCTGCCTCGAGCACTGCAGCCTGGCCAGCCTGGCACTACCCCACCACAGGACGCAGCCCAGGACCCAAACCTGAGCCCCGGCCCTTCCCCAGCAGTGGCTCGGTGAGCCATGTGCACCTATGGCCCAGCCACTGCAGCACAGGAGGCTCCGTGAGCCCTTGGTTCCTCCCCGAAAACCCCCAGCATTACGATCCCCCAAGTGTCCTGGACCCTGGCCTAAAGAATCCCACCCCCACTTCATGCCCACTGCCGATGCCCAATCCAGGCCCGGTGAGGCCAAGGTTTCCCAGTGAGCCTCTGCGCCTCTCCACTGTTTCATGAGCCCAAACACCCTCCTGGCACAACGCTCTACCCTGCAGCTTGGAGAACTCCGCTGGATGGGGAGTCTCATGCAAGACTTCACTGCAGCCTTTCACAGGACTCTGCAGATAGTGCCTCTGCAAACTAAGGAGTGACTAGGTGGGTTGGGGACCCCCTCAGGATTGTTTCTCGGCACCAGTGCCTCAGTGCTGCAATTGAGGGCTAAATCCCAAGTGTCTCTTGACTGGCTCAAGAATTAGGGCCCCAACTACACACCCCCAAGCCACAGGGAAGCATGTACTGTACTTCCCAATTGCCACATTTTAAATAAAGACAAATTTTTATTTCTTCTAAAATGCGGCAGGTGCTGTTTGGAGGGGGTCACTGA